TTAATATACATGTAGATCCCAAATCAATTCATTTGGGCATGGACGAAAGAAAAGAGGGTGGAGAGGAAGGTTTTCAACATTATTAAAAAAAACACCGGGAAATTCACAAAAACGCACTACAGTAAGTTGGATGCAAACCCGGCCACGGAACTCAAAAGTGAAGCAGCCTTCGCGCCAGCAATCCGAGCCTTAAAAAAAGTCTCGCACGTTCACAACAACACAACCGCCACAACGCGCACACACATCCCAGCTGTAGAGGCGACAGCTCCAGGCGCCCCCGCCCGCCGCTCGGCTCTCCGAGCTCCCGACCCCCTCCTGACCCCGGCCCTGCCCCCCAGCGGCTCAGCCCGCAGGCGCCGGGGGTCCGAGAGCGCGGGGCCCGGACCGGGGCCGCGGGAGGGAGCGCTCCTCCCGTACCTGCTCCGTCCCCGGCTCCCTCCCGCGGCGGCGCCCGGCCCCTCCTCCGCCCTCCGGGCTCTCCCAGCCCTGGCCGAGTCCCAACACCGGCCCCCCATCCACCCGGAGCCCCCCGCGCCCGCGGATCCCCTCCAGCCCGACGCCGGGAGAACTTACCACATGCAGCTCCACCTGGGAACTAACGCATCAGGAGGGGTTTCCGCCCACTCCTCAGCTACTCCCGCTCCATGCGGAGTGCCCCGCTCCAGGGGCCCGAGGGTGGCGCCGGGGAGCGGGCAGCAGGCGAGGCTGAAGCTAAGACTCCGCCGTTCTCTGCCTGCGCGCCCCGAGCATTATACAATGGTGGAGGCGGCGGCGGCAGGCAGCGGAGGAGGAAGCAGGAGGCGGGCGGAGGGGGCGCCCTGACCGAGCGAGCGGTACGTCGTGCTCCAGCACTCGCCGTGCAGGAGTGACGTGCGGCCCGCGAGCCTCCCGCGAGCTCCGGGCCCCGGCGCCGCAGGCCCCGCCCCTGGCCGCCCGACCCCGCCCCCGCCGGCCCCGCCCCGGCCCGCCTCTCCCCGGCGGTCCCGGGAGGCGCGATAAAGGCCGGGGCCGGCCGCGGCCGGCCGCGGCCGCAGGAGGAGCAGGAAGGGGCGGCGGGGCGCAGTGGGCGCCTGGTGGCAGCGCCGCCCCCAGCTCCCTGCCGGGCCGGCGCGCCCCTGATTTTCTCGTAAGGACGGGCTGAAAGAGGAGGGGAGACAGAAGGAGACACTCCGGCCCGAGGACCACCACTGCCACTAGTAACGCCCCCTACACACTCTAGAAGTGCTCAGGCGAATGACGAAGCGGCTGGTGACAAAGGCGGCGGCGAGTGCAGCGCGTGCACAGCCCGCGGAGCCGCGCGACCGCAAATATGACAAGCATTTGAGCTATTTGGCAACGTGGGGCCGGTCAGCGGGGCGGGCAGGGTCCCCGCGGGGGGCGAGGGGCAGAGAGCTGGCCCGGGCGCCCGTCTCGCTGCCTGCAGGGGTTCCTGGGCGGGGGTCCGCTGCGGGACACTCCTCCGAGGCCCGCACTGGTCCGAACGGCAGGATGGGGGCTCCAGCCGTGAGCCGGGGACAGAAAAAGTCCCTTGCCCGCGTGGCCTCAGCCCGACACGAGAAGTGGGTCACCAAGTCCACGGCACTTTGGGAGCCGGACCGAACGAGTTGCATCCTTCGGGGCCGGCCGGGGCTCGGTGCAGACCCGGCAGGAGGGAAGCCAAGCTAGGAGACGCAGCCAGGTCGGAGGCGCAGTCCTCTGCCCACAAGTTTCACATTGATAGCCTTTCCCTCCCGTGGAGTAAGCTTATGCTTGGAACTACTTAAATTTACCAGGGAAATTTATACTAGTTGGAAGAGAATGTGTGTATGCCCAAATGGTGAGAATTTAAGAGCACTAGGGAAAGAGGCCAGATAGATGGTTCCACTGGAAAATTAATGATTATTTTAAAAATTACACGTGCATTCAGCGTCAAGATGTAAAAGGCAATGCAGGCAGGCACCTTAAAATTTTGGCTGCCACCCCAATCAATATCATTTCAGATCACTTTGGAGTTTAATGGTCCACTATACTAGTTGTATTTAAGAATAATAAAGCTTTAAGACCTAACATAAAGGCGATTGTAAGTCGTTAACATCAAGAGAAATTTAGACTTGTTTAAACTGTTCTGTAATGATTTGTTATCAATCAAATTGATGATCTCATCGAAATTAAACTTGTGCTGAAATGTTGATAGAGGAGACAACGCTTCTTGTTTTATCTTTAAGGAGGA